TGTTTCCCCGTTTATCTGGTCAAGTACTCGTAGGAAGGAGTGCAACCCCCACTAATCCAGTTGGAGGGCCCATCCCTCATCTCAGGCCCTTTCTGGAGGGTAAGGAGGTAGAGGCTGTCCGACCCAACTGTTTGTTCTGCCTCTCTTTTCAGGGGGACCCGCAGCCCTGACACACCATGGGAAAGATGAGAGTGGTGGCCCCTAACCAGCTCCCAGGGTTTCTCTAGGCTTTTCTAAGCCCCAGGCCTGCCTGATCTCCCAGTTTCCAGCAACCCCTCCAGCTGTGTTTTTCTCCTCCCTCCCTTATTAGCATATCTTCCATTGTATCTTTCTTTCCTTTCTTTTTTTTTTTTTTCCTTTGGAGAGGAGGTCTCACTCTGTCACTGCAGCCTCGACCTTCCAGGCTCAAGCTATCCTCCACCTCAGCCTCCCAAGTAGCAGGGACCACAGGCGACGCCACCATGCCCGGCTAATTTTTGTATTTTTGAGATTTCACCATGTCGCTCACGCTGGTCGTGAACTCCTGAGCTCAAACCATCCACCCGCCTTGGCCTTTCAAAGTGCTGGGATTACAAGCATGAGCCACCTTGCATCCCAATTGTCTCTTTCTACCCCCTTGGAACTCTCCTCCTTCAGCCTTCTAATTCCAAAGTTCCCTCTTCCTTTCTTCAGTGCTCTCCCCAGAGTCCTTATCTGCTACACACCTACACACCTTTTTTCCAGCATAGTTCCAGGGCTCTTTGGGCCGCAGCTCACCTTCGGGTCTCTAACACTCTCCACACCTCCGTCCTATTCATCTTCCTTCTTTTAGTTCTGAATCCCTTTCTTGTGGTTTTCCTAAGTGCCAGGCTTTCCTGTAGTCCCTACCAGACTTTTCAAATGCTTCCTCAGGAGAACTGAAGACTGGTTAACTTTTTTTTCTTTTTTTTAAGATAGCAGTGGGGAGGGGAAGTTCTGGGGCAGAAGTTGGATAACCAGGGCCTGAGAAATAAAGATAAGAGGGTATATTCCTCCCCCAGGAGACAAAAGAGAAGGTGGATGGAGAAGGGGAAACTGGGCCTCAGCCAGCACCGGGATGATGCGACCAGCTTTGTCAGCACGCTTGGGGAGCATACACACCGCTTGCCTTGGCTGGACCGGAGACTGTGATCACCACCCTTCCAACCCATCCCCCAACACGCAGGCTGGCATGGCCACGCCCACAGTGCCCCAAGTGCTGCCTGCCTTGCAGTGACTCACTTCCTCTGTATGGGCTGCTGAACTGTCCCAAGGAGAGGACAGGCCATCTCCAGGCCTTCAGCCCCGAGTTTAGATATCTGGGCAGGCTTTGTGGATGGGCAAGCATACAGGGAGCCCAAATGTGGAAGGTAGGTTTTTTCAGGTCAGGTGGAACTGTTAACACTGAAGCCTATTTGGGTAAGAAGCAGAGCCTAGCTAGTACCTAATGGAGATTCAGGGGCCAGGAGTATCGGGGAGGAAACATTTCCTAACAGAGAGGTAAAATAGCCAAGAGGAGTTTCTATGTATTCTGAAATCAGGCAATGGAAAGTATTTGCAGAAAAGCAATGTAGGGACCAGGCGTGGTGGCTTATGCCTGTAATCCCAACACTTTGGGAGGCCGAGGTGGGTGGATCACCTGCGGTCAGGAGTTCAAGACCAGCCTGCCCAACATGGTGAAACCTCATCTCTACTAAAAATACAAAAGTTAGCTAGGCATGGTGGCACATGCCTGTAGTTCCAGCTACTTTGGAGGCTGAGGCAGGAGAATTGCTTGAACCTAGGAGGGTGAGGTTGCAGTGAGCCGAGATCATGCCACTGCCCTCCAGCCTGGCAACAGAGTGAGACTCCATCTCAAAAATAAATAAAAGGCTGGGTGCAGTGATTCATGCCTATAATTCCAGCACTTTGGGAGGCCGAGGTGGGCGGATAACCTGAGGTCAAGAGTTTGGGACCAGCCTGGCCAACATGGTGAAACCCTGTCTCTACTAAAAATACAAAAATTAGCTGGGTGTGGTGGTGGGCCCTGTAATCCCAGCTACTCGGGAGGCTGAGGAAGGAGAATCACTTGAACCTGGGAGGCAGAGGTTACAGTGAGCTGAGATCACACCACTGCACTCCAGCCTGGGTGACAGAGTAAGACTCGGTCTCAATAAATAAATAAATAAAAGCAATGTGGGACTTGGAGGCTGAAGAGGTGGACATGCATGAACAGTGGAGGCGGTGTATGTGGCTGCCTTTCCCCTGTATTCCACTGAGAGGGAGCCCAAATCTGCCTCGCCTGCATTGAGGGATGAAGAAAACACTGAGAGGCAGCTGAGAAACATGGATGCTAGTTCCAACTCCATGGCCTCGGGAAGTCACTCAGACTCCTTGAGTCAGTAATGAAAAGGTAGTAGATTAGAGGCTGGGCGCAGTGGCTCATGCCTGTAATCCCAACACTTTGGGAGGCCGAGGTGGGCGGATCACAAGGTCAGGAGTTCAAGACCAGCCTGGCCAACATGGTGAAACACTGTCTCTACTAAAAATACAAAAATTAGCTGGGCATGGTGGTGCATGCCTGTAATCCCAGCTACTCAGGAGGTTGAGGCAGGAGAATTGCTTGAACCAGGGAGTCGGAGGTTGCAATGAGCCGAGATCGCGCCATTGCACTCTAACCTGGGCAACAGAGTGAGACTCTGTCTCAAAAAAAAGAAAAGAAAAGGTGGTAGATTAGATCCTCTCTAAGATTTCCTCCAACTCTGCAATTCTAAAATGTACAACATGGGGAAGGAAGGTGATCAGTACAACTGTAAACAACTGCAATCCGGCCCTGAAGTTGAACAAAACAAAACCTAGGGAGAGGAATGAGTTTGTAGCAGGTTTCAATGCAGCGATTGTGAACGCATCACACACACACTCCTCACAGGCAAGGACTTCGCTTCTGCCATGTGACTGAGACTCTGTTGGACTTCTCCAAATTCAGAGTTCAGCCTGGCATGCCGGCCAGGAGCCCCTTGGAGAGATTCGGCGTGAGGAAACAGGAGGCCTCACGCTTCCTTCGGTTCTCCCTAAATCTGCTGGGCAGGTAGCCAGAAGAAACTCTGAAGGGTACAGAAAGCCGAGGGCCAGGGGGACCCCGGCTGCGGAGCTGCAGTACCGTGTTTACCCAGCCTAACTGCGGTCACCCAGTCTCCTGCATGTGTCTGAGGTCAGCCTCGGGGGCTCCCCTGAGTAGGTATCTACCTGAGGCTCTTCCCCTGATGCTACCTGCATACCAATTCCACCCAGGAACCTGGCGTCCTCAGGAGGCTGCACTTCCCAAGTGGGCTGAGACAGCCCCTTAATATGTGGGGCTGGAGCCAGAGACCTCAAGGGGCCACTAGGGGGCTCGAGACTCTCAGTGGCTGCTGACGCCCTCTTGTGGCCATTTTGGGGATTGGCCAGAAAAGTTTCAGAAGCGAGCCAAGATCGGAATTCTTAAGGAGGTAAGTAATAACAACAGTAACAGTTACCATATAGGCTGCACACACCCCCACTTTCCTCTACCAGGCCACACCGGAGGCAGTGCTCACACAGGCAAGCTACCAGGCCACAACAACGACACCCACCTCACCTCTGGCACCTCTGAGTAAGTACTGGGCCCACGGCCCCATGCCAGGATTCCAACATGAGAGTGCCTCCTTTCTGTCCAGGCATCCACGTACTTGCAAGAACTCTTGCTCACATCAGCTAAGAGATTGCACCTGCTGACCTAGAGATTCCGGCCTGTGCTCCTGTGCTGCTGAGCAGGTAGGCAGCTGTACAGGCAGGAATTGAGGGTTTCAGCTCTGTGGGCTCCTGTTTCCTTCCCCAGGGCAACCAGTAGCACCATGTCTGTGACTGGCGGGAAGATGGCACCGTCCCTCACCCAGGAGATCCTCAGCCACCTGGGCCTGGCCAGCAAGGTAGGGGCTGTTGGGATTTTAGAGATCACTTTTGGCCCTTGCCAACTACCCTGTGCTCCCACAGACTGCAGCGTGGGGGACCCTGGGCACCCTCAGGACCTTCTTGAACTTCAGCGTGGACAAGGATGCGCAGAGGCTACTGAGGGCCATTACTGGCCAAGGTGAGCCCCTTTCCCCCGGCACTTGAGACTGCCTGCTCACAGCACAGCCCTCATCTCGGTTCAGGCGTGGACCGCAGTGCCATTGTGGACGTGCTGACCAACCGGAGCAGAGAGCAAAGGCAGCTCATCTCACGAAACTTCCAGGAGCGCACCCAACAGGTGAGGCCATGCTGACCTCCCACAGCAGTGGACGTCCCTCTGCTGTGAGGACCATTTATTGTAGGACCTGATGAAGTCTCTACAGGCAGCACTTTCCGGCAACCTGGAGAGGATTGTGATGGCTCTGCTGCAGCCCACAGCCCAGTTTGACGCCCAGGAATTGAGGACAGCTCTGAAGGTAGCAGGAGGGGAGACTTGCTGGGGTGTCTGCAGTCTGAGAGTAGACTCCCAATTTCTTGTAGGCCTCAGATTCTGCTGTGGACGTGGCCATTGAAATTCTTGCCACTCGAACCCCACCCCAGCTGCAGGAGTGCCTGGCAGTCTACAAACACAGTAAGAATATAGAGGGAGGGGTCCCAGATGCTGAGGATTCAGAGAGCTCCTCACCCCACCCCAGATTTCCAGGTGGAGGCTGTGGATGACATCACATCTGAGACCAGTGGCATCTTGCAGGACCTGCTGTTGGCCCTGGCCAAGGTGAGGAGGACTGACCTGCAAGGAAGGGAGTCAAGAGCCCTCTAAGAACAGTTTCTCCTCCTAGGGGGGCCGTGACAGCTACTCTGGAATCATTGACTATAATCTGGCAGAACAAGATGTCCAGGTGAGCAGGGGGTTTAGGAGTGTGCACAGCCGTGACTCCTCCCTGACTCATTCCTCCCTCCTAGGCACTGCAGCGGGCAGAAGGACCTAGCAGAGAGGAAACATGGGTCCCAGTCTTCACCCAGCGAAATCCTGAACACCTCATCCGAGGTACACACAAGCCTTCTTGTCCCCCTAGCTTGCCATCTTTCTAACTGCCTCCTACACACACAAGTGTTTGATCAGTACCAGCGGAGCACTGGGCAAGAGCTGGAGGAGGCTGTCCAGAACCGTTTCCATGGAGATGCTCAGGTGGCTCTGCTCGGCCTAGGTAGGGGCCTGCTCAGGATTTGTGAAGTAAGTGTGAACCTCCATCCTTCCATCTTTGTTTCCAGCTTCGGTGATCAAGAACACACCGCTGTACTTTGCTGACAAACTTCATCAAGCCCTCCAGGTGAGAGGGGCACTCCTTTCCCTCCCCAGAACAACTACCCCCCATCTCTTTCTTCCCCTACTAGGAAACTGAGCCCAATTACCAAGTCCTGATTCGCATCCTTATCTCTCGATGTGAGACTGACCTTCTGAGTATCAGAGCTGAGTTCAGGAAGAAATTTGGGAAGTCCCTCTACTCTTCTCTCCAGGTGAAACTTGGCTACTTCTTAGCCTGGAGCCTATCTTTCTAACACTGAATTCCCTTGTCTGCAGGATGCAGTGAAAGGGGATTGCCAGTCAGCCCTCCTGGCCTTGTGCAGGGCTGAAGACATGTGAGACTTCCCTGCCCCACCCCACATGACATCCGAGGATCTGAGATTTCCGTGTTTGGCTGAACCTGGGAGACCAGCTGGGCCTCCAAGTAGGATAACCCCTCACTGAGCACCACATTCTCTAGCTTCTTGTTGAGGCTGGAACTGTTTCTTTAAAATCCCTTAATTTTCCCATCTCAAAATTATATCTGTACCTGGGTCATCCAGCTCCTTCTTGGGTGTGGGGAAATGAGTTTTCTTTGATAGTTTCTGCCTCACTCATCCCTCCTGTACCCTGGCCAGAACATCTCACTGATACTCGAATTCTTTTGGCAAACTTCGCTGTTGTTTGTGTTCCCTGATTGAAGG